TGATACCCAGGTCTGCAACATTTCCTGACTCCTGGTCACCCGTCATAATGTAGTATTCTGTGTTGTGTACTGGGGGTACTATTTATGTGGAATACAAACCTTCTGGGATTATACAAAAACAATCCTAGTAGGAATCTAACTCAATGAACTTTTCCGAGGATTAAATGATGTAATAAATGGAAAGTACCTGGCACAGTGTCTGGTGCAAGGCAGATGTTCAAACAATCTCTCTTTGGGAATTGGTAAAAAGAGGAGTTGGTAAAATTGTTAAAAGTTGAGATGAAAAGCAGAAAAAGATGGGTGAAATTTAACATATTGGAGAAAGTGATCATCTGTGAGAGATTTCAAGAAGCTTCTCCCCTTGCTATAAAAATTTCAGTTTTTGGTTAGGTAGTTTGAAAACAAGTTCAATAATAATTCTACTCTATGTGTCTTATAACCAAATACAAACACTTAAATTATTGAAAGTCATTCTCCATTTGTACAAATAAGTCAATATAACCCCATTAATTTGAAATTAAATGACACAGTTTGGAAGATATATTTTCTAACTTTAAAAGCCCTAAACTATTTGGAATGTTTGTTTCAGCTAATTCCAGAAATTTCCTCCTTGACCTGGTTTACCACCATTGTGCCTTTGGTCCTGGTGATAACTATGACAGCTGTCAAAGATGCCACAGATGACTATGTGAGTATTTGCTCTTGAGCATTCTTGAGGTCTCAATTTCAGTTGTGGCTTCTCAGAAATAGATAATGAAGATACATTTGAAATTTTGAATGAAGTTATTTTGGTTAATATCATATAAAGCTATTTTACTATTTGTTTGATGATTAATACAGGTGCTGTAAAACCAGAGCCTGTTTAAAAGCAAGAAGGCTTCAGTAACTAGATTCACTTTCTCCTTTTATAGATGAGAAAACTAAAGCCCAGAAAGAGCTAGTGATTTGCTAATAATACAACCAATTTGTGGAAGAGCAGAATTGGAAATCAACCTGCATTCACTCAGTGAAGTGTTACTTATTCTTTATCACATGTCTTTGTTTAAGGTTTGAGAGCTGGTAAATATTAGGTATTCTTATACATTCTTGTCATTATATTAGGAGTTACAAAGTCAAATATAGTTGATCCTTGAATGATGTGGGGGTTAGGGACACCAACTCCCTGTACAGTCAAAAATTCATGTATAAGTTTTGACTCTCTCAAAACTTTACTAATAGCCTATTGTTGGCCAGAAGCCTTACCAATAACATAAACAGTTGATTAACACATATTTTGTATGTTATATTTATTATACACTGTATTCTTTTTTTTTTTTTTTTTTGAAACGGAGTCTCGCTCTGTCGCCCAGGCCGGACTGCGGACTGCAGTGGCGCAATCTCGGCTCACTGCAAGCTCCGCTTCCCGGGTTCACGCCATTCTCCTGCCTCAGCCTCCCGAGTAGCTGGGACCACAGGCGCCCGCCACCGCGCCCGGCTAATTTTTTGTATTTTTAGTAGAGACGGGGTTTCACCTTGTTAGCCAGGATGGTCTCGATCTCCTGACCTCATGATCCACCTGCCTCGGCCTCCCAAAGTGCTGGGATTACAGGCGTGAGCCACCGCGCCCGGCCTACACTGTATTCTTATAATAAAGTAAGCTAGAGAAAAGAAAATGTTATTAAGAAAATTATGAAGAAGAGAAATATATATGCTATTCATTAAGTGGAAGTAGATCATCATGAAGGTTTTCATTCTTGTCATCTTCATGTTTAGTAGGCTAAGGAGGAAGAGGAAGAGGAGGGATTGGTTTTACTGTCTCAGGGGTTGCAGAAGCAGAGGAAGGGGAAGCAGGAGAGCAAGCACACTCAATATAGCCTTTAGAGAAAAAAAATCTGTGTATAAGTGGACCTGTGCAGTTCAAATTTATGTTGTTCAAGGGTCAACTGTAGCTTCAAAAGTCAGGAAACTAATGTAAATAAGTCAGATATAAGGCAATAGAGAATTTTAAAGTCTGCATAACCCAAAGGAAGTCATTCTCACTCAAAGACAAAACATAGTCTTGGGAAAACCAAACATTCTAAATCCAGACAAATTATATTTTCATCCTGAGTGATTGCATGTGCCCCCTCAATAACTGTCTATGCCAATGAGTTACAGGTTTATATTCCTAGCCCAAGTCACTCCTCTGAGCTCACACCCATATTTCCTGTTGCCTATTTTTAACCCATCTGTATCTTTAAAATGGTTTTCTTGTAGACAGCATATATAGTAGGCTAATAATTTTTAATAAAATCTGAAAATCTCTGCCTTTCAATTGGAATATTTAACCCATTTATGTTTAATATAATTATCATTATGGTTAGGCCATCTATTATCTAGCTGTTGCTTTCTATATGGCCCATTGGCTCTTCGTTCTATTTTTCTCTCCCTACTTTTAGATTAACGGAGTGTTTTTTGTGATTCCATCTTATCTATATTATTGGCTTAACAGACATACTTTTTCATGGTTGTTTTAGTCTGTAATAGTCCATCTCAAGCAATCTGGCTTCAGAACACTGGCACTTACTCACCACACCCCTCTGTGCTAAGCTATATGGAGAATGCAGAAATGAAAGAGACACCAGAAAATGAAGTTAAAAAAAACTTAACATTCAGTAGAGGGAGGTGGGTCATGTTCATGAACAACAATAATATGAGATAAAAATGGTGTGAAATTCATAATTTAAAAGAACCAAAGTGCTTTGGTTCTTTAAGGGGGGAAGATGAACTTCAGTAGCTAGATTGATAACAGAGGTGGGATGTGTGAAAGAGAATTAGGGAAGATATTATGGAGAAAGTGGGAACTCACCCCTGCTAAGAGTAGTTGAGTATGGTGAAGACATATGGGAAGATTTGTACTTATCAAGTTGGTTCATGTGATATTTCCTCATAGTTATCTTACATATAATTTTTTGATAAATCAACAATTTGATGCAAGTCATTTTAAAAGAGCACACATACACACAAATAATGCATGTGTCTTCATATATCATTTTTTAAAGAATACACAGGATATAACTCTTCATTTCTTAATGAAATTTCTAGCCTATTTCATGGTTCACATTTTGACTATAACCTTTGAGGTTAGTTAGTTTTTTTTTTTTTTTTTAAGACAGAGTCTCACTCTGTCACCCAGGTTGGAGTGCAGTGGCATGATCTCGGCTCACTGCAACTTCTGCCTCGTGGGTTCAAGCAATTCTCTTGCCTCAGCCTCCTGAGTAGCTGGGACTACAGGTGTATGCTGCAACGCCTGGCTAATTTTTTGTGTTTTAGCAGAGATGGGGTTTTACTGTGTTGGAAATTTTTTGTTTGTTTGTTTGTTTTGAGACGGAGTTTTGCTCTGTCACCCAAGCTGGAGTGCAGTGGCGCAATCTTGGCTCACTGCAACCTCCGCCTCCCGGGTTCAAGAAATTCTCCTGCCTCAGCCTCCTGAGTAGCTGGGACTATAGGCACGCACCACTACACCTGGCTAATTTTTTGTATTTTTAGTAGAGATGGGGTTTCACCATGTTAGCCAAGATGGTCTCGATCTGACCTCGTGATCTGCCTGCCTTGGCTTCTCAAAGTCCTGGGATTACAGGCATGAGCCACCATGCCTGGCCCCAGATTTTTAACAAACACATAGGATCCATCCACACTGATGAGTAATATCACATTAAAGTGGCTAACTTGGGATGTTCCTGGAGTTTACTGATTCCTGTGAGGTTGCCGTTGTTCAAGGTACTTTGGGGTCTCTTCTTATAGAATTGTCTTCTGAAGGTCAGTGTACAAGGTAGTCTTATGACTTAATGGCTTCACAGCTTTGGAAACAAATGCTACTTCTCAAGCCTAATCAAAAATCTTATCAACCAGACATGCTTTCTAAGAGTGGCTTTCATATATTTCAAAACATGAGACATCTCATTATGTCTTTTCAAAGGACATAGAGCTCAATTCTCAAAGGATAGAGAACATTCTGAGGAACGGGCTATGAGCTCCAGAGGTAATTCTAAGAGAGGAAATTTCAACAATCATTTGAGCAATGGCATCTTTGGAGTAAATGTGTGGTTTTTCCTTGTTATCTGATTTTTCAGGGAAATGGTACTCATTTAGATGCATGAGTTCCTACATATTGGCCTTAAAGGTCTTCATTATAGTCACACTTCATAGAGGAATAAATGGTAGAGTAGAAAGAATATTGGCTTTGGAGAAAGACACCTTACTATCCTACCACCTTACCCTACCATGTACTAACAGTTTGACATGAGGCAAATGACTTAACTTCTCAAATCTTTCCTTTTCTGTATAACATGGCCAATGACACCAGAGCTGTTGGGAAGACAGAAAGAGATATGTGTAAAGCATCAGGTATAGAACCTAGCTCACAGGGAGTACACAATGAATGCTAGCCCTCTACTTCCTTTCTTTCCTGTGGAAGTTCCCCTCTGAGACTTCATATTTATTTCTTAGAGGAGAAATTGTCAATAAGAGTCAGGCTGGCCTTGAAACTACCATTTCTAATCCTTCCAGACTCCATCTACTCCAATATCAAGTCCTGTTGGTAAAACCTGAGCAGAAGTAGAAGTGATTGCATCTCCCCGAGAGTGAGCTGCTCAGCTTTTGGGGGATGAGCTGACTGGTCTTTTTCTGTGATGTTCAGCTAGTCAATTTAGGGGATTTACATGACTAAACAAAAAGTCTCCTTTTGATTCCATTGCAGTTAATGCTTGAATGTGCTTTCACCTTTTGTGATGTTATGTGCCAGTTCATTAACTGGACACCTTCACCAGTCAGGGTCTTGGCAAAACACAGAGGTTATCCTGAAATTGGGTGGATTGGAGAGTTTAATAATGATGGGATCATTCACAAAGGGTGTGGGCAAGGAAAAGCAGCTATGGCAGCAACATGGTTGGCAATACTACTAGACCTGAAGAGGCAAAGGAATGAAGGAGTGACCAGACCTGGAGACGTAGTTGAGGCCTGTTTGTAGCAGCTGTGGCTATCTGTGGAAGCAGCCATTGCTAACCCAGCTAGAAGAAAGCCAGGGGATAAATTCCCTCATTTCACTCTTCTCTGACTCGAATCTTCTGCCAGTACTATCTGTTGGCCAAATCTTACCAGAAGCCACAGGGCAGGGACCACAGAGCCCAACTTTTCATGGCACAGGGCAGAGTGGAGACGAATGCTGTGTAGATATGGTGGAGGAGAGAATATTCAGCAACCCTTCCAAATTGTGCACTCAGATCAAATAATGTTTCCATTTCTGTTGTTCTACTCGTAGGAAGAAGTTTTCATGTCAATGGGTGACGTGTGACTTAATTTACTTCTTTACCAATATTATAAACTATTTTTATGTTAACAAATGCTAAACAGCTTGTTTTCTTATTTTTACTGGTAATATCTATTAACTTATACCTGTCATTCTGAGTAATTGTATGTACTGGGCATAGCATAATAGAAAGATTGGGATGGATTTGGGAAGGCTGTAGAAAAAGGAAAAGGGCTGGTTGAAGCATTTTGTATTTTGTGATTTTGACACAACATTTTGTATTTAAGAAAAAAAGAAAACATTCTGATGATTAAAGTCTATGAAATCGAAGTTTCTGTCTCCTGAAAAGACTACCCCTATTCATCTGTGCATGTAGGCTAATTTGCTGAAATAACTATATTATATGTGTTTTCTCACAAACACTTTGATTTTTCAGTTTCGCCACAAGAGTGATAATCAAGTGAATAATCGGCAGTCTGAAGTGCTCATCAACAGCAAGTAAGAAATACATTCTGTGGGTTATTCTGAAATTGAAGAAAATTAATTTTATTTTTGTTTTTAGACTGCAGAATGAAAAATGGATGAATGTCAAAGTGGGAGACATCATTAAATTAGAAAATAACCAATTTGTTGCTGTAAGTATTCAATATTGTTTGAATAATTTATCAAAGAGGTTTGTTTTGTTTTTTTATTTTCCAGGGATTGTTGTCTGTGAGGTGCCTAACAACAAGTTAGATAAATTCATGGGAATCCTTTCTTGGAAAGACAGCAAGCATTCCCTCAACAATGAGAAGATAATCCTGAGAGGCTGCATCCTGAGAAATACCAGCTGGTGTTTTGGAATGGTTATTTTTGCAGGTACAGCATGTGACCCAAGGCCAGCTCTGTGGTCAAAGTTATTTACTTTTTTTTGTTTTTGCAGGTCCTGACACTAAACTAATGCAGAATAGTGGTAAGACAAAGTTTAAAAGGACAAGCATTGATAGATTGATGAATACTCTAGTACTATGGGTAAGTTACAAAACTAGGCAATATCACTAGTCTTAACCTTAACCACACTTCTATCTTATTTCAGATTTTTGGGTTTCTGATATGCTTGGGAATTATTCTTGCAATAGGAAATTCAATCTGGGAGAGTCAAACTGGGGACCAATTCAGAACTTTCCTCTTTTGGAATGAAGGAGAGAAGAGCTCTGTGTTCTCCGGATTCTTAACATTCTGGTCATATATTATTATTCTCAATACAGTTGTACCCATTTCCTTATATGTGAGGTAAGATGAGAGTTTATATTTTAATGAAATAATCTTTCTTTTTTTCCATTTTAATGGATGATAGTGTGGAAGTAATTCGTCTAGGACACAGTTATTTTATAAACTGGGACCGGAAGATGTATTATTCTCGAAAAGCAATACCTGCAGTGGCTCGAACGACCACGCTCAATGAGGAACTGGGGCAGATTGAGTACATTTTCTCCGACAAAACGGGTACCCTCACTCAAAACATCATGACCTTTAAAAGATGTTCCATTAATGGGAGAATCTATGGTAAGAGAAACAGTTCCTTTCTCTTAACGATATTACTTTTAATTCTCAATTTTTGTTTTGTCAGGTGAAGTACATGATGACCTGGATCAGAAGACAGAAATAACTCAGGTGTGGAAGTGATAAAATTTTATTCTTAGTTTTGGTTATTTTTGTTGTTGTTGTTCTCCTACAGGAAAAAGAGCCTGTGGATTTCTCAGTCAAATCTCAAGCGGATAGAGAATTTCAGTTCTTTGACCACCATCTGATGGAATCCATTAAAATGGGTGATCCCAAAGTTCATGAATTCCTTAGGTTACTTGCTCTCTGCCACACTGTAATGTCAGAAGAGAATAGCGCAGGTAAGTGAAAAGTTATGTCTGAGTGGTGAACCAGTATTGATACACTTGTTTCTTTACCTTTTAGGAGAGCTGATTTACCAAGTTCAGTCACCTGATGAAGGGGCTCTAGTGACTGCCGCTAGAAATTTTGGGTTCATTTTTAAATCCCGGACCCCAGAGACCATAACAATAGAAGAATTGGGAACACTAGTTACTTATCAATTACTTGCCTTTTTGGATTTCAACAACACCAGAAAAAGGATGTCTGTCATAGGTATGGTTGGTAGCTAAGACTATTTTTGATCTTATTCTGCTTTTCCAAACTTTTTTCTTTTCAGTTCGAAACCCAGAAGGACAGATAAAGCTTTATTCCAAAGGAGCAGATACTATTCTGTTTGAAAAACTTCATCCTTCCAATGAAGTCCTTTTGTCTTTGACGTCAGACCACCTCAGTGTAAGTGCCTCCGTCTTAAGGTTAGCACAATGGATGGTTCATGAGTCTATGTCATCTCTGGCAGGAATTTGCAGGGGAAGGCCTTCGGACCTTGGCCATCGCATACAGAGACCTGGATGACAAGTACTTTAAAGAGTGGCATAAGATGCTTGAAGATGCGAATGCTGCCACAGAAGAGAGGGATGAACGAATAGCTGGGCTATATGAAGAAATTGAAAGAGATTTGATGGTATGAGTTTAGAAGCATGATGGTTTGTGTTTTAACATAAACTTTTCTCTCTTTTTCAATAAAGCTACTAGGTGCCACTGCTGTAGAAGATAAGTTACAGGAGGGTGTTATTGAAACAGTTACAAGTTTATCACTAGCCAATATTAAGATCTGGGTCCTAACAGGAGACAAACAAGGTAACTTGAAAATGGATGTTGATGATATTTTGTTTTAACTGAATTGGGCTTTATTTTGTGTTAGAAACTGCCATCAACATCGGTTATGCCTGCAACATGCTGACTGACGACATGAATGATGTGTTTGTGATAGCAGGGAATAATGCTGTGGAAGTGAGAGAAGAACTCAGGTAGGTGTTGAAGGAAGGAGGAAAGGATGGAAGTTATGTTTCACTTTTCACCCTCTCCTTTAAGGAAAGCAAAACAAAATTTGTTTGGACAAAACAGAAATTTTTCCAATGGCCATGTAGTTTGTGAAAAAAAGCAGCAGCTGGAGTTGGATTCTATTGTAGAAGAAACCATAACAGGAGATTATGCCTTAATCATAAATGGCCACAGTTTGGTGAGTTTGCCTAAGGTTTTTGTCCTTTCTTTTTCTTGTTTGAATTTTATTTTTAATCATACAGGCTCATGCCCTAGAAAGTGATGTCAAGAATGATCTCCTAGAACTTGCTTGCATGTGTAAGACTGTAATTTGCTGCAGGGTCACTCCACTCCAGAAAGCCCAAGTGGTAGAGCTGGTGAAGAAGTACAGAAATGCTGTTACTTTGGCCATTGGTGATGGAGCCAATGATGTCAGCATGATTAAAAGTAAGAGGATATTTGCTCAATGGGGTATGCTGTGGGAGTGACAGTGTTCCTCTTTCCTTTGTAGGTGCTCACATTGGTGTTGGCATCAGCGGCCAGGAAGGATTGCAAGCAGTCTTAGCCAGCGACTATTCATTTGCACAGTTTAGATATCTCCAAAGGCTTCTCCTTGTTCATGGAAGGTGGTCTTATTTCCGAATGTGCAAATTCTTATGCTATTTCTTCTATAAGAATTTTGCATTTACACTTGTGCATTTCTGGTTTGGTTTCTTCTGTGGTTTCTCAGCCCAGGTTGGTAAAAGCATGTTTTTTTTTGTTTGTTTGTTTCTCACTTATATGTTATATTTCTTTTCAGACTGTTTATGACCAGTGGTTCATCACCCTTTTTAACATTGTTTACACATCACTGCCTGTTTTAGCCATGGGGATTTTTGACCAGGTATGTTTTTTTTCCATCTTTATAACTTAGTTCCTTCTCCACTGAAATTACACTCTGTTTACAGGATGTGAGTGACCAGAACAGCGTGGACTGTCCCCAGCTCTACAAACCAGGACAGCTGAATCTGCTTTTTAACAAGCGTAAATTTTTCATTTGCGTGTTGCATGGAATCTACACCTCATTAGTCCTTTTCTTCATCCCCTATGGGGCCTTTTACAACGTGGCTGGAGAAGATGGGCAACATATTGCTGACTACCAGTCCTTTGCAGTTACCATGGCCACATCTTTGGTCATTGTGGTCAGTGTGCAGGTAACGCTGTCGGTGTAAGCACCTTAACTTGAGACCTCCCGTTTGCATTTGATTTTATTTACAGATAGCCTTGGATACCAGTTACTGGACTTTCATTAATCACGTCTTCATCTGGGGGAGCATTGCCATTTATTTCTCCATTTTATTTACAATGCACAGTAATGGCATCTTTGGCATCTTCCCAAACCAGTTTCCATTTGTTGGTAAGTGAGTCATGTTGACTAGTGGAACCTAGCCACAGTGTATATTTTCTTTAATGATTGATAGGTAATGCACGACATTCCCTGACCCAGAAGTGCATCTGGCTTGTAATTCTCTTAACAACAGTGGCTTCAGTTATGCCAGTGGTGGCATTCAGATTTTTGAAGGTGGATTTATACCCAACCCTGAGTGATCAGGTATGTCACAGTGCTGATGAATACTTGAAGGCCATCATCTCACTTTGGGTCTGTTTCTCTCCAGATCCGCCGGTGGCAGAAGGCTCAAAAGAAGGCAAGGCCTCCAAGTAGCCGAAGGCCTCGGACCCGCAGGTCAAGCTCAAGAAGGTCTGGATATGCTTTTGCTCACCAAGAAGGCTATGGAGAGCTTATCACATCTGGAAAAAATATGCGAGCTAAAAATCCACCCCCAACATCAGGGCTGGAAAAGACACATTATAATAGCACTAGCTGGATTGAAAATTTATGTAAGAAAACCACAGACACCGTGAGCAGCTTTAGCCAGGATAAAACAGTGAAACTGTGAGTCAATATGAATTTAAACCACGTAGTTATCTTTTCACTTCAGGTGGAGCTGAAATTCTGCTGGCTCCAGAGTTTGAGATTTGAGGCAAGAGGTGGGGCAGGCAGATTGCCTCACTTAACTTAAATCTGCGGCAGACAACTGCCAGTGCCCATCAAACAGGAGTGTGCGCTATGGAAAACCAGGCCAGAGGGTCACTGTCTGGTTTGTGATTTGGTGGACAAAACACTCGCTGTTACAAGTACAGATTTTTTTTTTTTTTAAATCAACCTAGATACCAATTGACCTGAACTTTAGAATCTTATTTATGGAGAAAAACTTGTAAAGCTGCATATTCACTGAATGGATCCTCAGGCGGATAAAAGGGTGCATTTTAAAGGTATATATCCAAGCTGAAAAGCATGCCTATTGACAGATAAACATGTATCTGTAAGATCAGCCTTTCCCAAGGTATACTTTTAAAATTTAAAGCGTGTACTGTGTTGCTTTCAGACTGAGTTGCATGTCACTCTTTAGTCTTGATATCTACCTGTCTGTTCAGCCAGGACAACAAATGGCTTCCAAGCCTGAAGAATACAAAAGTGTGCTTGTGTTTCTCATTTTTATACCAGTCTAGGGACAAAGGAGACTGAACATCTTTGCAGCAGGATAGGCTGGTAATTTGATCAAATTTATTCAAAAAGCTCTCAGTCTGTGTCATGTAAGGACATGCTTATGAAATGTGAGAGAGGCTCGCCACTAAGTATTCTAAATACTTTTCAATGGCTTTTCTAACAACCTCAGTAGTAATTTGCTGAGCATCATCCAGACCATTAATAGAATCAGCAAAGCACTGGAATTTCACACTTTAATGATAATATTCCACATAGTCTATGGGCAAATATTTTCAACATTTCCAATTTTTAAAGCTTCAGAATTGAAGCCAAACAAATTAATAAATAATTGTTTTAATTACTATTTAAAAACTCAGGTTTAGATTGTTTAAAATTAGTTGCTTTTGATACTCAGCTGTCATGTTTATAATTCAAACATGTAGTAAACATATGTAGGTAAGGTTGTTTTTTTGGAGATGTTGCAGCTCAAATTTCAGTCCACATATGAATCATCAGTGTATTTTCCATAAAGTGATTCGGGCATATTTGTGTGAAAACCTCAGTTCTGTCACTTCTTACCTCTATAAACTTGGACGATAATGTGCCTTCTCTGAGACTCAGTTTCTTCCTCTGTAAAATGAGGACATACTACCTACCTCATGTGGTTGGTTGATGATTGTCTGTCAAAGCACAAACTCTGAAATTATTAAAAACATAATTATTTCATAAACAGATGAGTTAAGTTCCAGTTAACTCAACATCAGTATAACAGAGCAATTGGAAGAGAATATGAAAAAACTGGAATCTAAATAGTCAGTGAGGAAGGCTTTGATAAAATGAAATTGCCAGAAAGATATAAAACTGGTTAGGGTCCTACAGGGAAATAAAATTATAACCGTGGAGGTACATTTCTCTACCAGAAAGCAAAAATAAAGCATCATGTCTTAATGGTTTTCTACAAATCAACTTCTAATTCTACAGAGTCCTTAATCTGGTCCCTATTAAATTCTTGGTCAGACAAAGTTACATTTCCCAAGAGAGTCAGGTGACACTTGAGTGAGTTTGATGGATAATGAGCTAATGTGATATCTATAGGTCACAATTTTTTAAAACCAAAATTTTCAAGTCTGGGATAATCTTTCCTAAATGGGATCAAATGAAATAATATGTGTAAAAGAGTCAAATGCAGTCCTTTACCATAGTAACTGCCTATGGACGTTGTCTTTCCCTTACATGCCTGCCTACACTTAACCAGATGTTGGTTTTCAATGTCTAATTTGTCATTAGTTTCACCACATTTGCTCACTTTTTGTAACATTTTTGCAAGATTTGAAAACTTTCAGTAAATGTTTTGGCACTATTGGTACTTGATGTTTTATCTCTTCTTTATGGGAAATT